GAGCCCTATCTGCCTTCAGTCTGGGAATGCCTCGAAAGTCCCTGTAACCTTAGGGTTCCCTGATGTGGAAGCCTTTCATCCAGATCCCCGCCCGATTTCCTCCCCTCATAACAGGACATCATCCTGCCCCAAACAGGCCCTAGGTAAAGCTACACTTCTTACCCGGTAGGGCTGAATGGCCTCGTCCAGGAACCCCACGGTGTGCGCCTGGTGCGTGGGACCCTCCCTGCAGAACACACAGAGGAACTCGGCATCGTTCTCGCAGAAGAAGTAGATCTTCTCGCCGTGCTCCTCGCAGTAAGTTTCTCCCAGCGGGCCCAGGGGCACAGGGGCCATGGGAGTCTCTGCCTGCTCCTCCTCTTGGCAGAGCGGGCAGAGCAGGATCTTGCCCGAGGATTGGGCCCCCATCTGGGAGAGCGCGGGGAGGCAGAGCCGGCAGAAGGTGTGTCCACAGGGAATGGTCACCGCATCCTCCAGCGGCCCCGCACAGAGGGTACAGGCAGGCAGCTCATGGACCACCTTCAGGGACGGGGTTGCGGGCATCACGGTGCCTTCCCCAGCCCGTCCACTCCGGTCTCCTCAGCCCACGCGAGTTCCCTTTCCCTGAAATCGAGTCACACTTACATGAATCGCAGAGGGAAACGGCTGCAAGGCTGAGAGACAGAGAGAGAGAAAGAGAGAGAGAGGCAAGAATGCCAGCACAGGGAAGCCACCTGGCTCCGCCTCTTGTGTTCCCTAGAACCCTGGCCACCACCTATCAGCGGAGTGGGTCCAAATTCCAGGGCGTCTCGAATTACCCAGAATTTCCCAGTGGCGGCCAAGTAAGCCAGTTCTTTACTCCTGGCTCCTTCTGGTCCCTAGGGTGGAGAACAGAGCACACCATGAGGTCACAGGGGGATGGGTTTCCTGGAATCTGTAGACCACAGTGGCTGGGGAGAACTGGGGAGCAGAAGCTTCCTGTCAGATTGAGCAGGTGGGAGCCATAAACTTCTGGCTCTGAGGCGTGCCCACAGCATCAAAGTCCAGGCTGGAGTGAGAGGTGTGGACTTCGGGAGATTCTGCCGGAAGTGTGTGGGCGGGACGCTGTTTCGACACTGCAGGTAGGGTGTAAGGATTGCTCATCGGGTCCCCTCTTCTGCTCTCCTTTCCTCCCTCACCACATCTGCCCATGGTGGCCCCTCCTACGGTCCCAAATCCCCCACCACCTGGCACAACAGTCCCCTTTGGGGTTCGGGTAACACTGGACTATTTTATTTATTTATTTATTTATTTATTTATTTATTTATTTATTTATTTTTACTGTAGCGGGGAGAAGGCAAGAAACCATAATGCAAATGATTTATGTTGATACACATTAGAAAACGATTAGTCAGATAATCAGTTTCAACCACATTTATCTAGGGTTTAGTATTTTTATATTACTACATTCAATTTTAATAACCCTCTAGGCAAACATTATTACCTTCATTTTACAGAGAAAGAAATGTAAACTGACTTTCCAAATGTAAAGTGACTTTCCAAAGGTCACAAAGCTAGAAAGTATCACGTTAAGGACGATCCCAGTCTCCTGGCTTAAAGCCCTACGCTCCTCCCACACCTCATGCCAAGACCAAGATCTGCAGCCACGGTCCTTCACCCATGCACACATCTGTGGATAAAACCAGGCCTTCCCCCATTCTCCCACTGGGTGATCAGCCTAGCCCCTTGTGGTTGCTCCCTTTTTACTCTAATCACTTTATTACCTCCCCTTCCCATCCAATCTCTGCTCTTCCTGCCACGAGTGCAGCCCAGGAACTAGTTTGTCCAATACAGGAGCCACCAGCCACATGTGTCTACTGAGCACTGAAATGTGGCCGGTCTGAATGGCGGCATGCTGTATATGTAAAATACATACCGGATTTCTTTTTTTTCTTTTTCTTTTTCTCTTTTTTCTTTTCTTTTTTTTTTTTTTTGAAATGGAGTCTCGCTCTGTCTCCCGGGATGGAGTGCAGTAGCGCGATCTTGGCTCACTGCAAGCTCCTCCTCCCGGGTTCACACCATTCTCCTGCCTCAGCCTCCCGAGTAGCTGGGACTACAGGCGCCGGCCAGCACGCCAGGCTAATTTTTTTGTATTTTTAGTAGAGACGGGGTTTCACCGTGTTAACCAGGATGGTCTAGATTTCCTGACCTCGTGATCCGCCCGCCTAGGCCTCCCAAAGTGCTGGGATTACAGGCGTGAGCCACCGCGCCCGGCCAACACACCGGATTTCAAAGGCTTTTCACAAATTTAAAAATGTAAAATATCTTATTAATGACTTTTTATATGGATCACATATTGAAATGATAATATTTTGGAAATATAGGACTAAATAAAATAACATCATTAAAATTACTTTCACCTGTTTAGACTATTTTTATATGGCCACTAGGAAATTTTAAATTGCATATGTGGCTCACTTTGCGTTTATGTTGAATAGCATTGCTCGGAAGACAGATCTGACAGCAAATTATTTATGGTCACTCACCTTCTTACTTGTGTGCCTAGGGCAAGCTGAATAACCTGGCTGGGCCTCAGCTTTCTCATTTATGAAATGGAGATCCTAATAGCACTGATGTTGCAGAGCAGACACAGAAATAAGATCATACTTTTAAATTGCTTGTATCAATGTAAGTTGTACCGTCATTGTAAATAAATTCTGGCCAAATTGCTTGTATCAATGTAAGTTGTACCGTCATTGTAAATAAATTCTGGCCGTTAGTAGTTTTCTTTCTCCTCCCCATCATAGGGAATATTCCAGCCTCTTTTGAGGCCTGCAGCAGGCCAGTTGAGGCATCACCATTGAAGTTGCTGGTGCAGTGTACACCCTGGCACAAGGACCTTATCTGAGCCCCCACACTCTCCTGCTTGCTGATGGGCAAGCCCTGGGCTGGCTGATACCTCCAATCTCTTTGGAGACAGCTGGCCATATGGCAGAAAGGCTGGAATGGCATCTCCACTCTGTGACCCAGTCTCCCACTTGCCCCCAAAAGAATATTTCTTCTGACAGTGGACAGCTGACATATCACCACTTTCCTTCTACTGTGAGTGTCTCTGGATGGGCAGAAAGGAATGGTGGCAGATGAAGTCAACTGCCCCATCTGTCAGGGTACCCTGAGGGAGCCGGTCACTATCGACTGCGGCCACAACTTCTGCCGGGCCTGCCTTACCCGCTACTGTGAGATACCAGGCCCAGACCTGGAGGAGTCCCCTACTTGCCCACTCTGCAAAGAACCCTTCCGTCCTGGGAGCTTCCGGCCCAACTGGCAGCTGGCTAACGTGGTGGAGAACATTGAGCGCCTCCAGCTGGTGTCCACACTGGGTTTGGGAGAGGAGGATGTCTGCCAAGAGCACGGAGAGAAGATCTACTTCTTCTGTGAGGATGATGAGATGCAGTTGTGCGTGGTGTGCCGGGAGGCTGGGGAGCACGCTACCCACACCATGCGCTTCCTGGAGGATGCAGCGGCTCCCTATAGGGTAGGAAAGGGGAACTGGGGGATCCCAGGGTGCATCTTGAGTATTTTATGTTCCTTCTCCCCAGGAACAAATCCATAAGTGTCTTAAATGTCTAAGAAAAGAGAGAGAGGAGATTCAAGAAATCCAGTCAAGAGAAAATAAAAGGATGCAAGTCCTCCTGGTAAGTCATCACCCCTTCCCCAGGTTCCTCCCCTTTCTCTTGGGCTTGCCTCCTGCCCCCTCAGACTCAGGTGTCCACCAAGAGACAACAGGTGATTTCTGAGTTCGCACACCTGAGGAAGTTTCTAGAGGAACAGCAGAGCATCCTCTTAGCACAATTGGAGAGCCAGGATGGGGACATCTTGAGGCAACGGGATGAATTTGATTTGCTGGTTGCTGGGGAGATCTGCCGGTTTAGTGCTCTTATTGAAGAACTGGAGGAGAAGAATGAGAGGCCAGCAAGGGAGCTCCTGACGGTGAGGCCTGAACCGGAACCCTGCCCCACCTGGAAACTGAATTTCTGGTATCTCTTTCTCCTAGGACATCAGAAGCACTCTAATAAGGTAAGCAATATAGTTTCTCTCTTTTCTTTTTCATTCCCAGACCCAGCCATTTCTGTGCCCCTAGATGTGAAACCAGAAAGTGCCGGAAACCGGTGGCTGTGTCGCCAGAGCTGGGCCAGAGGATTCGGGACTTTCCCCAGCAGGCCCTCCCGCTGCAGAGGGAGATGAAGATGTTTCTGGGTAAGAGAACCCCAGGCCTCCACAGAGCGCAGTAAAATCTCATCCTGGTTTATTTTCTTTACAGAAAAACTATGCTTTGAGTTGGACTATGAGCCAGGTAAGGAGCCTATGTCAGGATGGGAGAGAATGCTGACATCTGTCCCTTTTGGTTATCCCCACAGCTCACATTTCTCTAGACCCTCAGACTTCCCACCCCAAGCTCCTCTTGTCCGAGGACCACCAGCGAGCTCAGTTCTCCTACAAATGGCAGAACTCACCAGACAACCCCCAGCGTTTTGACCGGGCCACCTGTGTTCTGGCCCACACTGGCATCACAGGGGGGAGACACACGTGGGTGGTGAGTATAGACCTGGCCCATGGGGGCAGCTGTCTACTGATCAAGTCCTTTCCCCAATGCCCAGTGGATGGCCAGGGTACCTGGGGACTCAGGCTGCTGCCAGTTCTGCTCACCACCATCCGTGCTTGGCACAGAAGTAGCTGCATAGAAAGAGCACTGGATTTGAAGTCAGAAGACCTGGGTTCTTGAACCAGCCTGTCAACCAGTTGTATGACTTTAAACAAGGCATCTCACCTCTTTTCATCTTGTTTTCTTCCAATAATGTTAGAGTTCATGTAATCACATTCTCTAGAACCATTTAGTTTGTGTTAACTATGAACCAAGCAGTGTGGTGGCCACTGGTGACTTGAAAATATAGAGAAAAAAAAAACCTGCTCTATATCTGAAAGAGCTCTTGGGAAGACAGAGAAACATAAAGAGGAAATTACAGCACAGTGTGGTGGGTGTTACGGGAAGTCCAACCCCAGCATTATGGGAGTTCAGGGGAAGGGGCATAGCCCAGCCTGGAAGGAGAGGGTGAGTGGGGGATGGCTTTCTGAAAAGGGTGGTCTAAAGGATGCCTATGGTCAATAGGGAAAAGAGGGGAAGAAGCATCTTAAGAAGAGGAAACAGCAGAGAACTGGCTGGATGACCTGTGACTCTGGAGCACTGGGTTGTCTCCATTGTCATTATGGGCAGATGTGTGCCATCCCCAGCCGACGCCACTCACTGCCTCCTTCCTCCTGGTGTTGCCACTTCTGGGTGAGATTAAGGTGCAGGGCCTGGGGGCAGGAGGACATAAGGTATAGCCATAAATCATAACCCAGGGACCACACTCAACCCTAGGGAAATTGTCTTCCTGATCAGTTGATTACCATCTGAGGTCAAGAAATGAGATAGTGGGAGCAAATGGGTCACAAATAGCTCAGCTGTGGGCTCAGAAACTGCTAGGTAAAAGAATTCCAGAAGGAGGCCAGGGCATAAGTTGGATGACCTATGAACTTTAGTCTAAAGAATTGAGACTACCGTAATTGAGACTACTGTAGTGACATCTGAGAAATGGGATGGAAGAGTGACCATGTTTTATTTTCTTGTTCTTGTCACTATTGTATTTTATTTTGCATAATCATGCCCTTCACTGACAGTCTCCTTAACATCATCTGTTTACTCTGCTCAGTGTAAACTACAATGCTCTGTCATCTCCCTACTGGGTCTCCTGGGAGGAGGGGAGCCATCCAGGGTGCAAACTCAAAGGCAGAGGGCACAGCGTGCTTAGGCCCAAGCTTAGAATTCAATTGAGAAGTTCTGTTGTTCATCCTTACCTCAGCAGGTAGAAAAGAGGTGGAGATCAGAAGCCAGGGATTAGAGATTGAATTGCTTTCCCTGGGAGTGTGCAGTATCTCATTAAAATGTTGTATATTCAAAAAAATACAGACACACACAAGTGCCTATATAATGATAAAACATATCCAAAGCACCCAAACCTGTGATTCCAGAAAAGTAGATCCTATTTTTGTTTATTTTTATTGGCTTTAGCTGTGTCTTTTGAAAGGACTATTATCCTCTAAAATGTATGTGTATGAAGATCCTGGCTTGCAGCTCGGGAGCTTTACACACCTTGTGTCACTTTATCTTGGTAACGAGCCAAGATCATGCAACCAGTTCATCCATGTCTGACCCAAGAGCTCTTAACTGCTATGCTGCACTGCCTCATTCAGAGATAGATGCCTGCATGGGTCCTGGCGATTATTTTAATGCTGGCTACACCCCCACAGGTGACTTGGATTCAGAAATACAATTTATATTTCTTCTTTTTAAATTGTTTTATTTTATTTTTCTTTTAATAGTTATATGTCAGTGAGAACAATTTATATGTCTTACACTGAGAAATAAAACTGCTCATAAGTGAAAACACTCATGTTGGTCTGTCAGTACCTGCTTCTCCC